CCTCTTCCAACACCTCCTCTCCTTGCCTGACTTGCTGGATGGGTGGTGCCTCCCGCAACCCTTGGCTTCTGAGTCCTCAAAGGAGAAGACTGGCGAGCAGACGGTGAGGACCCAGCCTGCAATCACAGCTTATTACTCTGGGTGTGGGTGGGAGCGCAGTGGGCGGTCGAGGGTTGCGTTCCCGCCTCAAAACAAGGGATGGCGGAATCCCCCAACCCCTCCTACCCGTTCAGGCCGGGGATCGCCGAGGAGGTACAGCTCCTTTGGTGGGGGGCGGGGGCGGGGCCTGTCTCAGGGGCGGGGACCGGGGCACCTCCCTCCCGCGCTCCCCGCGCTCGGGCGCCGCAGAGCTGTCCAGCTTCAGTGCCGAACCGGCAGCCTCACGCGCGCACCGCGCCGCCTCCGCCCCGTCCCCGCGCTCCCTCCTGCCCGCCCGCCCCGCGCCCGGCCCCGCCCCGCCCCGCCCCGCCGCGGCCCGTCCACTGCTCCCCGCGGGCCAGAGCCGGCCGAGCTGCTGCCCGCCGGGGCTCTGAACGGCGCGGCGGGGCCGGGAGCCAGGGACCGGCCGAGGAGAGTGGCGGCCCCGGACGGCTGCCGGAGGGGCGGCCGCGCGTGGATGCGGCGGGAGCTGGAAGCCTCAAGCAGCCGGCGCCGTCTCTGCCCCCGGGCGCCCTATGGCTTGAAGGTAAGCACCGGCCGGATGGAGCGGCGGGCGACTCAGTGTCACGGGGAGAGGAGGAGGGACCTCCAAGGGGAGCGAGGCCAGGACCAGAAGTTTGTGCGGCCACTCCTGGCCGCCTGCTCGGGAGCGCCCGCCTGGGATCCGGCTCTGCATGGGCTCCCCGTCGGGCGGGGGCAGAGGGCGTCTGGAGCCCGCGGCTGCTATCCCCTCTCCCTCCTTCTCAGTAGCCTCCTCGCCACTTAGAAGGGAATCCTCTCCCCGAGCACGAGCGGGCGCAGCTGGGGCAGCCTCCCCGCGGGGCGCCCAGGGCAGCACGGCGGAGCCGCGGCATCGGAGGGCGGGAGGGAGGCCGCTCCCCACAATCTCGGGAGGGCACTTCCCCCAGCACCCAAGCGCGAGACCCGGGGCTCGCGGCCAGAGTTTCCGACTTCTTCCGGAGGAAGAAGGGCTGTTTTTGGCAACTCTGTGTTGGTGCGACCTGACCCTTTTCAGTTTCTAAGGCAGAAGCTAAGGATGGGGGAGAGGCAGATTCTGGCTGGATTCTCCCGCTCCCACGGTTGCCGCTGTCCTTGGTCCTGAACTTTCGTTCTCCTTCGCCTTCTCTTGGGTTGACACCTAGTCGGGGAGGGAGGCTTGGGTGCCAGACCCGTTTCTACCCGGCAGTGCAGGCGACGGTGGCGGCAGTAGCGGAGGGTGACCGCCCGGCTCTCGGCCCGGCTCTATGATGGACCGAGAGCCCCTCTAGGGTGGTATGCGGAGACAAGAGACACCTCTAAGCACCAGACAGAGCGCTTCCCTATCCCTGTCTGAGGCGGGCAGCCCTTGAGTGCTTCCTCTTGAAGAGCAGAGGTAAGAGGGTGCGTGTGCGTCTACATAACAGGACTGACACCTTGTGTCCATTTTTCCTGGCCAGAGCCTGGCCACCCAGTGGCTCCACCGCCCTGATGGATCCACTGAATCTGTCCTGGTATGATGATGATCTGGAGAGGCAGAACTGGAGCCGGCCCTTCAACGGGTCAGACGGGAAGGCGGACAGACCCCACTACAACTACTATGCCACACTGCTCACCCTGCTCATCGCTGTCATCGTCTTCGGCAACGTGCTGGTGTGCATGGCTGTGTCCCGCGAGAAGGCGCTGCAGACCACCACCAACTACCTGATCGTCAGCCTCGCAGTGGCCGACCTCCTCGTCGCCACACTGGTCATGCCCTGGGTTGTCTACCTGGAGGTAGGTGGGCCCCCTGCTTGCTCCAGCACTTTGCTGTCCATCCATTATGTTGCTTTGTCCCCAGGTGGTAGGTGAGTGGAAATTCAGCAGGATTCACTGTGACATCTTCGTCACTCTGGACGTCATGATGTGCACGGCGAGCATCCTGAACTTGTGTGCCATCAGCATCGACAGGTGAGCCCAGCCAGGGTGGAAGAGGTTGCTCTCACCCCAGATTCAGGGTCCCCCGCCCTTGCAGGTACACAGCTGTGGCCATGCCCATGCTGTACAATACGCGCTACAGCTCCAAGCGCCGGGTCACCGTCATGATCTCCATCGTCTGGGTCCTGTCCTTCACCATCTCCTGCCCACTCCTCTTCGGACTCAATAACGCAGGTACATTCTGCTTTTGTTTGCCTGAGGCTCAGCTCCCTGCCTGCCCGGGCTCTCCCTCCCCCAGACCAGAACGAGTGCATCATTGCCAACCCGGCCTTCGTGGTCTACTCCTCCATCGTCTCCTTCTACGTGCCCTTCATTGTCACCCTGCTGGTCTACATCAAGATCTACATTGTCCTCCGCAGACGCCGCAAGCGAGTCAACACCAAACGCAGCAGCCGAGCTTTCAGGGCCCACCTGAGGGCTCCACTAAAGGTCTCAAGACACCCCCCAACCAACTCCAAGGGTTGTGTGACCCATGTGCTGGCTCACTCCACAGGGCAACTGTACTCACCCCGAGGACATGAAACTCTGCACCGTTATCATGAAGTCTAATGGGAGTTTCCCAGTGAACAGGCGGAGAGTGGTAAGTGCTCAGGCCAGGGACCCAGAGCCAGGGCTTTACCCAGAGCCCTCTGCCTCTGGTGCAGGAGGCTGCCCGGCGAGCCCAGGAGCTGGAGATGGAGATGCTCTCCAGCACCAGCCCACCCGAGAGGACCCGGTACAGCCCCATCCCACCCAGCCACCACCAGCTGACTCTCCCCGACCCGTCCCACCATGGTCTCCACAGCACTCCCGACAGCCCCGCCAAACCAGAGAAGAATGGGCATGCCAAAGACCACCCCAAGATTGCCAAGATCTTTGAGATCCAGACCATGCCCAATGGCAAAACCCGGACCTCCCTCAAGACCATGAGCCGTAGGAAGCTCTCCCAGCAGAAGGAGAAGAAAGCCACTCAGATGCTCGCCATTGTTCTCGGTGAGTCGGCCCTGGCTGCTGGCCACAGCCCGGGGGACCAGCCTGACCATGCCCTCTCCCCCAGGCGTGTTCATCATCTGCTGGCTGCCCTTCTTCATCACACACATCCTGAACATACACTGTGACTGCAACATCCCGCCTGTCCTGTACAGCGCCTTCACGTGGCTGGGCTATGTCAACAGCGCCGTGAACCCCATCATCTACACCACCTTCAACATTGAGTTCCGCAAGGCCTTCCTGAAGATCCTCCACTGCTGACTCTGCTGCCTGCCCGCACAGCAGCCTGCTTCCCACCTCCCTGCCCAGGCCGGCCAGCCTCACCCTTGCGAACCGTGAGCAGGAAGGCCTGGGTGGATCGGCCTCCTCTTCACCCCGGCAGGCCCTGCAGTGTTCGCTTGGCTCCATGCTCCTCACTGCCCGCACACCCTCACTCTGCCAGGGCAGTGCTAGTGAGCTGGGCATGGTACCAGCCCTGGGGCTGGGCCCCCCAGCTCAGGGGCAGCTCATAGAGTCCCCCCTCCCACCTCCAGTCCCCCTATCCTTGGCACCAAAGATGCAGCCGCCTTCCTTGACCTTCCTCTGGGGCTCTAGGGTTGCTGGAGCCTGAGTCAGGGCCCAGAGGCTGAGTTTTCTCTTTGTGGGGCTTGGCGTGGAGCAGGCGGTGGGGAGAGATGGACAGTTCACACCCTGCAAGGCCCACAGGAGGCAAGCAAGCTCTCTTGCCGAGGAGCCAGGCAACTTCAGTCCTGGGAGACCCATGTAAATACCAGACTGCAGGTTGGACCCCAGAGATTCCCAAGCCAAAAACCTTAGCTCCCTCCCGCACCCCGATGTGGACCTCTACTTTCCAGGCTAGTCCGGACCCACCTCACCCCGTTACAGCTCCCCAAGTGGTTTCCACATGCTCTGAGAAGAGGAGCCCTCATCTTGAAGGGCCCAGGAGGGTCTATGGGGAGAGGAACTCCTTGGCCTAGCCCACCCTGCTGCCTTCTGACGGCCCTGCAATGTATCCCTTCTCACAGCACATGCTGGCCAGCCTGGGGCCTGGCAGGGAGGTCAGGCCCTGGAACTCTATCTGGGCCTGGGCTAGGGGACATCAGAGGTTCTTTGAGGGACTGCCTCTGCCACACTCTGACGCAAAACCACTTTCCTTTTCTATTCCTTCTGGCCTTTCCTCTCTCCTGTTTCCCTTCCCTTCCACTGCCTCTGCCTTAGAGGAGCCCACGGCTAAGAGGCTGCTGAAAACCATCTGGCCTGGCCTGGCCCTGCCCTGAGGAAGGAGGGGAAGCTGCAGCTTGGGAGAGCCCCTGGGGCCTAGACTCTGTAACATCACTATCCATGCACCAAACTAATAAAACTTTGACGAGTCACCTTCCAGGACCCCTGGGTAGAAGGCAGCAGTGCCACTTCTG